AGACTGTGTCTCAAAAAAAAAAAAAAAAAAAAAAAAGTACTGTCCCTGTATTAGTTAACATTCAATTCTCAAAGCCTTAGACTATTTATATTTTATTGACTAGGGAAACTGAGGCACAGAGAGGTTAAGTTACTTGCCCAAGGCCTGCACAGCAAGTAAGTGCCGGAATCAAATTTGAACCCTGAGCCCAATTCTTAGATATCACATTCCCTTGCCAATAACATAATATATAACATAACATAATGATGTGATATATGTTATATAAAATAACTTTAGGGGCCGGGGGCGGTGGCTCACTCCTGTAATCCCAGAACTTTGGGAGGCCGAGGCGGGAGGATCACTTGAGGTCAGGAGTTTGAGACCAGCCTGGCCGACATGGCGAAACCCCGTCTCTACTAGAAATATAAAAAGTAGCCGGGCGTGGTGGCAGACACTTGTAGTCGCAGCTACTCGGGAGACTGAGATGGGAGAATCGCTTGAACTTGGGAGGTGGAGGTTGCAGTGAGCCGAGATCGCGCTACTGCACTCCAGCCTGGGTGACGGAGCGAGACTCCCTCTCAATAAATAAATAAGGTAATTTTAGGCCCTGAAAAGTTTTGTGAACAAAATCAAGAGGAGTATGTAATGTTTTGGTGGAAGGGTGCCATTTAGAAGGGGGCAATCAGGGAAGGCCTGCCGGAGGAGGTGGCCTTTGAGAAGAGACCTAAAGACGATGAGATCTGTGGGAAGAGAGATCGAAGCAGGCCACACAACCAAGGAAAAGGCTCTGGGGCAGGCACTGCAAGAAAGCCACCTGTCTGGGATCTAAAGTTTCCAAAGTTTTAGCTTGGCCAAGGCCCCTGCGCTACAATCACCCTGATTCGAGGTGTCCTGGAGGTTACCAGTTCCGCGTGCGAAGTTCTGCCATTCCCGCGGGGCTGGAGCCCCGAGGCTGAACTTCCCACGGGCGGTGGGCGTGGCCGGCTCACCTGCGGGGGCGTGGCTCCCGGCTGCCCCGCCCCTCGGAGGAGCCGCCCGAGGTCCCAGACGCCCGGCGCAGCGGGAGCGGCGGGGCGTGCCTGGCCTGCGGGACGCGACTGATCGCAGTGGGGCGAAGCGGGGCCGGAGCCGCCCGCGGTCAGGTGGGTGCCGGGAGTGGGGCGCGGGACTCTCGGATTCCCCAAACCCCTCACCATTGCTCCCCAGGAGCAGCAATGTCTGTGCAGGTAGCGGCTCCTGGAAGTGCAGGGCTGGGCCCAGAGCGCCTGAGCCCTGAGGAGCTGGTGCGGCAGACGCGGCAAGTGGTCCAGGGGCTGGAGGCGCTGCGGGCAGAGCACCATGGCCTGGCTGGGCACCTGGCGGAGGCCCTGGCGGGACAGGGCCCGGCAGCCGGCTTGGAGATGCTGGAGGAAAAGCAGCAGGTGGTGAGCCACTCGCTGGAGGCCATCGAGCTGGGGCTGGGCGAGGCCCAGGTATGAGGGGGCCAGGTGGGGAGCTGGGGGAACAACCTCGACTTGGGACCCCCACCCCGGGCAGGTGCTGCTGGCCCTGTCGGCACATGTGGGTGCACTGGAGGCAGAGAAGCAGCGGCTGCGCTCGCAGGCCCGGCGGCTGGCCCAGGAGAACGTGTGGCTGCGGGAGGAACTGGAGGAGACGCAGCGGCGGCTTCGGGCCAGCGAGGAGTCCGTGGCCCAGCTGGAGGAGGAGAAGCGCCACCTGGAGTTCCTGGGGCAGCTGCGACAGTACGACCCACCGGCGGAGAGCCAGGTGCCACGGGCAGGGCGAGGCGGGGGGTGCTGCACCCCGGCCCCCCACTTTCCTGTCTCTGCAGCAGTCTGAGTCCCCGCCTCGCCGAGACAGCCTGGCCTCCCTGTTCCCCAGCGAGGAGGAGGAGAGGAAAGGTGGGTGTTGGGAGTACATGCCACAGAGGATGCAGTGACCCAGAGCCCACCCCACCCCACCTAGGTCCTGAGGCCGCAGGAGCAGCAGCTGCTCAGCAGGGTGGCTATGAGATCCCTGCCCGCCTTCGGACCCTGCATAACCTCGTGATCCAGTACGCGGGGCAGGGCCGCTATGAGGTGGCGGTGCCTCTGTGCCGCCAGGCCTTGGAGGACCTGGAGCGCAGCTCGGGCCACTGCCACCCTGACGTGGCCACCATGCTCAACATCCTGGCGCTGGTGTACCGGTGAGCACTGCGGCCAGCCATGGCTGGGGGCAAACCCCCTCCATTCCTGGGGCGCCCCCCACAGGGACCAGAACAAGTACAAAGAAGCCACAGACCTTCTCCATGATGCCCTGCAGATCCGGGAGCAGACGCTGGGCCCTGAGCACCCCGCGGTGAGTGGGGCCCCAGGGAGACGAAGTGGGGTATCCCTGACCTGTGCCTCCCCCAACCCCGCAGGTGGCCGCCACGCTCAACAACTTGGCTGTCCTCTATGGGAAGCGTGGGCGTTACCGGGAGGCAGAGCCCCTGTGCCAGCGCGCTTTGGAGATCCGAGAGAAGGTCCCATCCCCCTCACCCCACCCCGAGGAACCGATCCCTCTGACTTGTGACCCCTGGCCCCCAGGTCCTGGGTGCTGACCACCCAGATGTGGCCAAGCAGCTCAACAACCTGGCCCTGCTGTGCCAGAACCAGGGCAAGTTTGAGGACGTGGAGCGGCACTATGCCCGGGCCCTGAGCATCTATGAGGCACTGGGCGGGCCCCATGACCCCAACGTGGCCAAGACCAAGAACAACCTGGTGAGGCCCCTGGGGCTCAGAGTGGGCCAAGACGAAAAGTTCCCAGACACTCCCTTCTCCGCAGGCCTCAGCCTACCTGAAACAGAACAAGTATCAACAAGCGGAAGAGCTGTACAAAGAAATCCTCCACAAGGAGGACCTACCCGCCCCTCTCGGTGAGCCCCTAGCCCCTGTCTGTCTTCCCTCCCCCATCTCAGTGTCCCCCATCTTTCCCCCTAGGTGCCCCCAACACAGGCACAGCTGGTGACGCAGAACAGGTGAGGATGGGCTGTGCTTCGGCTCCTGGGGTGGGACTGAGCAGCATCCCCGGCCCCTCCCCAGGCCCTTCGCCGCAGCAGCTCACTCTCCAAGATCCGTGAGTCTATCAGGCGAGGAAGTGAGAAGCTGGTCTCCCGGCTCCGAGGCGAGGCGGCGGCAGGAGCAGCCGGGTGAGTGTTGATCAGGTCGGCAAAGAGCCCTGCACTCATTTCCTCCCTGCTGCCCTCTTTGCAGAATGAAGAGAGCCATGTCACTCAACACACTGAACGTGGATGCTCCAAGGGCTCCTGGGACTCAGGTGAGGGGGACATCTGGGTCAAAAATAGAGGACCCCTCCAACCATCCCCTGTGCCTGTCTCCAGTTTCCCAGCTGGCACCTGGACAAGGCCCCTCGGACCCTCAGCGCCAGCACCCAGGACCTGAGCCCCCACTAACGTCCAGTGAACTGCGCTGGCCGCAGCTTCTTGGGAACAGTGCAGGAGGGATGGGCTGGTGGGGTGAGAGGGGGTCTATCATCTCCTGGCCCCCCCTTGCCTCTGGGTACCTGGTGGATAGCTGCCTTCTCCTGCGATTAAAGGCTGTGGACGTGACAGTGAGAAATGTCACCTGACTTCATAAGACCTTCTAG